AAATTTCTACACTGTTAAGGATGCATAACTAGGTTGAAAATGCAGAGAAAAATACTGAGTGCCCCTTCCCATTTTATATTTTTTGCTACCACCATCTCACCATGGCCCACACCCTCATTCCTCTTGTCAAAGATAAAAAAGCCAATATTTAAACAAATAATAAACTCCCCAAAGGAAACTGTAATGAAATAGTAAAGAGGAACAGAAAGAAACTAGAGAAACGTTTGCTCATTCAACCAGTATTTATTGAATGTCTACAAGCCTGACATTTATTTTATACTGTGTATGAACTCTATTCCACAAATTCTACTGCTGCATTAAAAGGGACTGTGGGGTTTTTTTTTTTTCGTGCTCTGCACATCAGAGTTTAATGAAAAATAGAACTTTTAATCAGAGTCATAATCATGACCGACCTTTAATAATTCACCTGCAGTCAAAGCGCTGCTGTATTGCCTGCCACATTTTAGTTGGAGGTTGGGTGGCCGGCCCTTGCTGGCTTGCAGGCAAAGGGCAGCCAGGTGCATTCCCCGAGCGCCCGATTTTCCGAGGCGTACTGGGAGGAGAGGTGGGGTAGGGCCCGGCCGGATCGGGGGCGCCGGATCGGGTCTAGGACTTCGCCCGGCCCCTGCCCTCCACTACTTCTCATGTCGGACTATGGCGGCAGTGACCTTGTGGGATAGGAGAGGGTATCTGTCATTTCACTTCTGCGAGAAAAACATGCCAAAAAATTAAAAAGAAAAAAAGGACAAAGAAAAACACTTCGTTGTCGCTTTTTGGTTTTTTTTGTTTGTTTAACCCAAACCCTTTTTTTTTTTTAACCCAAACAACGAAACCCTATAAAAGCAAAAACAGCCGCCTTACGGCTATGGTTCCACTGGGGCTCGAACCCAGGACCTTCTGCGTGTAAAGCAGACGTGATAACCACTACACTATGGAACCTCTACGAGGAAGAATATTGTTGGGACTTTATTCATAGACTCACAGCAGTTCCGGTCCCTCCGCCGGAGCCCCGCCTCTCCACCGTGACCCCGCCCCCGAGGCGAGGAGTTTGCGGCGGCTTCGAGTCTCGGGCTCCGGCGTTTGGGCGGCTTGTCTTCCCTGCCCGCCACAGTCGCGGCCCCTGGGACCAGGGCGAGGCCGGAACCCCGGCCGAGAGCACCTCCCTGCTATCATCTGTCCCCAAACTTTCCCTCAATCGAGGCGCCGGCGGGGCGGCCCGGCGGCCGGAAGTGCACCCTGCTCGGGCTTTGCGCCCCCGGCAGCTTCCTCCGCCCGCGAGGGCCCCGCGCCTTCCCATTTTCCCAACCGGCAAACTGAGCCTCGGCCACCCGGCCCACTTGCCGGTCGGAAGTCAGGACGTCGCCGCTTGCGGCGGCGTGGAAGGCTTCGCCTCCGGAGCAAGGAGGACGGGCCGCTGGTTAGCGGGCCCTTTGCCCGAGGGTGTGGACCTCTACCCGCTCCCCTGCCCCTTCCCGCAGCCTTCTTCCCCTCCCGAGGACAGGCCTAGGGGGTGCAAATGCCAGGGCTTCCGTTAGGTCTCCTTAGTCTAGGGCTGCAGGGGTTGGGGGACGAAGACGTGTAGACGGGGCCACCCGTCTATGGCTTCCAGGGTGGCAGCGGCCCTGGCCACGTGATTGAGGGGCCCAGTGCAAAATGAAGATGCCAGGCCCCTTGTTAAGTTTTTGAGAATTTCACACGGTAACAGCAGAGTATTCAACCTGGTGCGGGGTCCCTGACTTGCTTGCAGGACTGTAGTCTGGGTAACGGGCTGGGACCCTCCATCACAAAGGGTGATTCTTGTTTTTCATCGTCAGTGTCATTTGCCTTCTTCAGGGCTTCCAGGTGGATCTTCGTCACCACCCTAGGATTGCTCACCATTCTCAAGCTTGAAAACCCACCTGCAATCATTTGGGCGGGGGGGGGGGGGCATCTTTAAGCGCCCAGGTGAACTTGGTCTGCAGGCAGCAGCTGTCCTTTTCTCTGGATCTTCTGCTGAGGTCGGTAGGTTGATAAGTGATACTGATTTTGTGGCAGGAACTCCCTTCAGCCAACTCCTGTCTTCCTGGGAAGGCCTCTGGAAGAAACCAGGTGGGTGCAGGGAACACTAAGGTGGGGATCTGGTTCAAAATATTCACTTTTCTTCCCCATGTAGGATTTTGACACCATGGTCCCCCGATAGACTTGCCCAGGTGGCTTTGCTTTGCCCAGTTGAATGTGAGCAGAAGTGATGAGTATCACTTCCAAGCAAAAGTGTAAGAGCCAGTGTGGTGGCTGCTTCTGTCCTTCCCCTTTGCTGCAAGAAGAACAGCAATGCCCCATAGACAGGTTGGCCTGAGTTTCAGAGGGAAGGCTCCATGTTACATAACTGCAGCCCATCTGCACTGTCCGCGGAACTGGAGTGCAAAACAAACCTTTATCATTGTAAGCCACTAACGTTTGGGGTTGTTACGAAAGCATAACACCACCTAAGCGGCTTCAACACTCCCACAAGTTTAAGAGGAAAAGGAGTTTATTAAAGGACACCAGATGGCTCACAGGATCTCCAAGAAGGCCTCGGTGACTCCAAAGCCAGGAATGATGTCCAAATCTCACTGAGGGACTGCACCAGCGCAGGTGCGCACTGCTGCCTCCTCTGAGTACATATTTAGTAAGTCACACCAGTGTTGGAGCCCAGAATCTTGACCACTGCTGTCTCTGGAAACTGGACACCTCTGCCACTAACCTTGGCAGTAGATGGCCTTTGGGAGCCCTCCACGTCTTCAGGTTGCCCTCTTCTGGATTGAAGTCGCTGGCAGAGCTGAGTTTACCTGCCTGTGCTCTTGCTATCAAAGAGGCTGGAAAAGCAAATTTCTTGTTTCTACTTTGGCGAGTTAGGAGTCAAACAGGAGGAATTACCAAGACATAGGGAGGAGGTTCAGAAGTTAGTGAATGACCATGAAGCATGAAAGACGTCCACGACCTGCTGGAGACCTGAGGATGGAGCGGACACCAAGGGATCCCAGCTGAGCAATAGAGCAGCTGGGTGCCATGACTTACGCCCCGGCCCCAGTCATGCATATACCATTGACTCTTCAGTTATTTGAGGAAACCATTCCTAGCTTTGCTTAAGCCAGCTGGAATGGGCTTACTGACACTTGCAATGGAAAGAGTCCTAATGATCTGTGTCTCAAATGGATGAGCGTTGGCACAGTGGCTAACGGTGGTGCCCTGGCTCGGATGCCTGAAAGTTTTGGTTGTTCTCAGTCCCCAGTAAGTGGGGATGAGGCTGACAGTTATGGGAATGGCCGCTTCTGGTAGGGTAGGTGTATTAATCTGTTCTCACGCTGCTAAACAGTAAAATTATTATTTTTTTCTTCTAACAGTATCAGAAAGAATCTTGTAGTTGCCTGTGGCAGAAGATCCGACCCAAACTGAGCAAAACCAGTTTCAAACGAATCTGGTTTGAAACTTCCGAAGGTAAGATTTGATCCAGAGACTAAGGATGGAGGTCCAGGTCATGTCGTCCACATTCCATTGGCAGGTATTGTCATATCTGCATCCTACATTGTGAGGTCACCAAGGCAACCTATTAATCATTCTAGAATCTACCTCTTGAAGATTACAAATGAGACTGGGAAACCCTCTTCAATAAGACCTGTGTGATGATAGATTGTGTCCTGAGCCCGCAGGTCAGGCTGAAAGAGTCAACAACCAGCAAAGTGAAGATCTAGGAGTCTGTTCCCCTTGAACCTGTGTGGACCTGATCAAACCTCGAGGGAAAGGTAAGAGAAGAGCACTTAGTGGACCAGGTGAAATCACTCTGCCCATCATTTTTTCTTTTTTCAGGCTGGGAGAACACATCCCTGGTCAGCTGTAGGAAAGCCAGAGAGCATTTGAGAAGAGGCTGAAGCTTGAATTTTGCAAACACACAAGGTGCTGACTGAGGCAGTAGAGTGTAATGATTAAGAGGGCTGAAATTGTACCTCTTTTCTTTCAGCCCTCTGCATTTCCCCAGAGAGAAGGTTTTTTTCTCGTCTTCATTTCCTTTGAAACACCTGGGGTGAGGAAAAACCTCTACATTGGCCAAGCAGAAGAAACAGGTAATATGTTTGTTTATTCTTAGGCATTTGGGTCCTTCCCTCCCTCCTGTGTATTCCTCATTAGAATCTATGACTGAAGAGGATCGGCTAAGAGTGGTTCCTCGCAGCTTAAAGGGAGGCACTTTTCACACTCTGTCTTAAAATCAGAAGTTGAATTCATGAACACATATGATTTAGATAGAAGTCATGGGATGCAGCAGTTCTTCAACGAAAACCAGGAGATCTGACACATGTGAGTACTGGGAATGTGCCTGTGGTTATGAATTCTTTGACTTTCATATTCTGTGGGTCTGCAGCACTGAGAGCTGCGTTGATCATCCAGAACTGGTACCGAGGTTACAAAGCTCGACTGAAGGCCAGACAACACTATGCCCTCACCATCTTCCAGTCCATCGAATATGCTGATGAACAAGGCCAAATGCAGGTCTGTTTTGCAAGCTTTTCTCTTCTTTTGATCTAATTGATTAATTTTTTTTTATTTTGTCCAGTTATCCACCTTCTTTTCCTTCATGTTGGAAAACTACACACATATACATAAGGAAGAGCTAGGTAAGTAAAAAGCTTAGTCTTTTCAAATGTGTCCCACCCCCCCGTTCTGTCCTTCCTTTTCCAGAATTAAGAAATCAGTCTCTTGAAAGCGAACAGGACATGAGGGATAGATGGGATTATGTGGACTCGATAGATGTCCCAGACTCCTATAATGGTCCTCGGCTACAATTTCCTCTCACTTGTACGGATATTGATTTACTTCTTGAGGCCTTCAAGGAACAACAGGTAAGTGGAAGCAGATGCTGCCTTGATTCTTGTTACATCTATTTCCTCTGCTTCCCGCTCACAGATACTTCATGCCCATTATGTCTTAGAGGTGCTATTTGAAACCAAGAAAGTCCTGAAGCAAATGCCGAATTTCACTCACATACAAACTTCTCCCTCCAAAGAGGTAACAATCTGTGGTAAGTTTCAGAGCAGAGTTGTCCAATTAATATACTGAATACTGATTTTTCATTTGCACTGCAGGTGATTTGCATGGGAAACTGGATGATCTTTTTTTGATCTTCTACAAGGTAAATGATGATTTTGCTAAATATTAACATTTTCCTTGTTTTTTCCCTTCTCCTCCTTCCACAGAATGGTCTCCCCTCAGAGAGGAACCCGTATGTTTTTAATGGTGACTTTGTAGATCGAGGAAAGAATTCCATAGAGATCCTAATGATCCTGTGTGTGAGTTTTCTTGTCTACCCCAATGACCTGCACTTGAACAGAGGGAACCACGAAGATTTTATGATGAATCTGAGGTAACCCAGGCCTTTAGATTTTCTCTTTTAAAAATCAAATCATTTAAATCCCATTTTTTTTTAGGTATGGCTTCACGAAAGAAATTTTGCATAAATATAAGGTAAGACATGCTTTTTTTTTTTTTTTTAGTATAAAACAAAACTTACTCAAGCTCTTACTTACAGCTACATGGAAAAAGAATCTTACAAATCTTGGAAGAATTCTATGCCTGGCTCCCAATCGGTACAATCGTTGACAATGAAATCCTGGTCATCCATGGTGGGATATCAGAGACCACAGACTTGAATTTACTCCACCGTGTAGAGAGGAACAAGGTAAGAAGTAATGTTGGCATGAATCTTCTCTCGGGTTGGACTAAAGCATGAATTTGTTTTATAGATGAAATCTGTGCTGATACCACCAACGGAAACAAACAGAGACCATGACACTGACTCGAAGCACAATAAAGTAGGTGTGACTTTTAATGCACATGGAAGAATCAAAACAAATGGATCTCCTACTGAACACTTAACAGAGCATGAATGGGAACAGGTAGGTAATCAGGGTGTTCACTGCAGTGGCAAAGTTACAGCGAAATCTGGTTTGTTGTTCCAAGATTATTGATATTCTGTGGAGTGATCCCAGAGGCAAAAATGGCTGTTTTCCAAATACGTGCCGAGGAGGGGGCTGCTATTTTGGACCAGATGTTACTTCCAAGATTCTTAATAAATACCAGTTGAAGATGCTCATCAGGTCTCATGAATGTAAGCCCGAAGGGTATGAAATCTGTCATGATGGGAAGGTAAGCTAAAATTGTTGGTGACATTCCCATAAACGTGAACCTGACCCTCTTTTTCTTTAACCAGGTGGTGACTATATTTTCTGCTTCTAATTATTATGAAGAAGGCAGCAATCGAGGAGCTTACATCAAACTATGTTCTGGTACAACTCCTCGATTTTTCCAGTACCAAGTAACTAAAGCAACGTGCTTTCAGCCTCTTCGCCAAAGGTGTGTATACTATACCGAGAGTGCTGAGCACTTTACTTTTACCTAATTATTGTTTTCTTTGCAGAGTGGATACTATGGAAAACAGCGCCATCAAGATATTAAGAGAGAGAGTGATTTCACGAAAAAGTGACCTTACTCGTGCTTTCCAACTTCAAGACCACAGAAAATCAGGTAACAAATTTGCATAACATTTACCATTTCTTAATCATTTGGGCTTTGTTATTGTTGTTGTTAGGAAAACTTTCTGTGAGCCAGTGGGCTTTTTGCATGGAGAACATTTTGGGGCTGAACTTACCATGGAGATCCCTCAGTTCGAATCTGGTAAACATAGACCAAAATGGAAACGTTGAATACATGTCCAGCTTCCAGAATATCCGCATTGAAAAACCTGTACAAGAGGCAAGTGAAACATAGCCCCAGCTAAAACCTAGATGTTCTAACACTTAGAAAATCTTTATTTTAGGCTCATTCTACTCTAGTTGAAACTCTGTACAGATACAGATCTGACCTGGAAATCATATTTAATGCCATTGACACTGATCACTCAGGTAAATAAATGAACTTGGATGAGTCCATTTAAAACACTCACAACCTTCTCCTATATTCTTTTAGGCCTGATCTCCGTGGAAGAATTTCGTGCCATGTGGAAACTTTTTAGTTCTCACTACAATGTTCACATTGATGATTCCCAAGTCAATAAGCTTGCCAACATAATGGACTTGAACAAAGATGGAAGCATTGACTTTAATGAGTTTTTAAAGGCTTTCTATGTAGTGCATAGATATGAAGACTTGATGAAACCTGATGTCACCAACCTTGGCTAAACACAAATGAGAGCTTCCCTCAGGCTCCCTGAAACAGCTAGGCCCAAATCACAAGTACAGTCCTTTCCAACACCCCTGAAATTCATAGTCAGTAGCAGAGAAAAGCAGATCCCAATTCATCCCACAAACAGATGCATAGTATGGGTTTTGGAAGTCCCTAGCAAGCTGTTATTGGTAAGATTAGGTTAAATGTCAGTAATAGGATTTGGTTTCAGCATTAGTACCTACATATTGCCAGTGAGAAACTGGGTTGGACCTAGTGGTGTTGTCGTGAGTGCCACCTAACCAGGAGGCCAGAGCGGTTTGAAAACATCCTGAAAGGAACTCATACAGCACAAGAGAAAACTACTAAGCTTGACATCTGTGAGTGACTGAGGGAGACAGGAGGAATACCAGGTTATTCATGGAATAAAGTCTTTCCATCTTTAAACTGTGATCTTCTTTGGAGATTTTATAAGCCAG